TCAGTGGCCCAACAGTGGCATCAAGGACCTTGGCTCTCCCATCTCCTCTGCTTTCACCCAAGGCTGGCTTCCCCTTATGGCCATGAGAGAACAGAGGAGCCTTCCAAAGTGCTCTCTCCTTCATGGGTTATTAGACACCAAGCTCATTCCCAGAGCAGTCACGGGAGTGTGGCCTTCACTTTTGGCCAGAGACAGAGCCAACTCCTAGAAAGCGGAGGGAGACAGTGTCCCAACCTAATCAATGGCTCCCATGAACGCCAGGGAAAAAAAGGGAATTCCACTCCTCCATCCTAGGAAAGTTGGAGTCCTTCCTTAGGGTGGAGGAAGTGGGAAACAGATGCTGATAAGACCTCCACGGAGGTGATGTCTGGAGCTGCAACCAGGGAAGACCTGGCTGCAGACATATTTGAGTCTTTAGCTCAAGAGTGAACCCCAGGCTGCAATAAAGATCTGACAGTTACCAATGCTAGAAGGCTGATGGACAAAGCAATGACGATAACCCAGAGAGAGACTGTATGCAACTGAAACTTCAATTGCTAAATGTCTGTAGGGCTGTTGAGACAGTTGCTTTTCAGTGTATCCATTGCCTGAAAATTACCAGATGTCAGAAAAATTGAAGGAGTCTTAAATGGCAATTTCATGGACATTAAGTGATATTAAATTTTTTAAAGTTACAATGCTGACCCCAATAAATTACTTAGAAACAGCAAAAGGAATAGTGTGGTCTATGAAGAAGTGATGAAAATAGAAATTAGTTTTATTTTATGAGCCATGTGTTATAATACATAGAAAAAAATGCACCAATTACAAAGCGGGCCACAAAAAGGAATAAACGTAAAGCCGACAACGCAGTCACTAGGGAAAGGGTGAAGACACGGGAACCACGCAGCCCGCCGTCCACGTGCACCGGGTAGCCACGGGGCCCTAGCCGAACGACGCGGACGCGAAGTGGGCGGGCCCGGCCAAGCCACGCCTCCGCGCCAGACGCCGCAGTAGAGCGGGCAGGGCGCTGCGCCCAAGAGCCACAGACGCAAGCCCAGTGCCACAGGCCGCGGGGGCGGGGAGGACGGCGCCCGGGGACAGAGAACATGGGACGCAGAGCGGTCCAAGGCCCCGGCGCCCTGGTGAGGCCCAAACCTCCCGCCATGCCCCGGCCCCAACGAGACCCAAGCCCCCTGTCCCGGCCCAGCGCCCGCGGGGGACCCAAGCCCCAGCCTGGTCCACCTCGGAGGCCTCTAGGACCCGGGGGCGCCCGGCGGCCCGCCCGGCTCCCACAAATAGACTCCTGGGCGGGCGCCTGAGCCCCCAAAATAGATCCTCAGGGCCCAAAAGCAGACTCTTCGGCGGGCGCCATGGGACCGGCAGAAGCTGGGCGCCGCGGGGCCGCCTCGCCCGTACCTCCACCGTTGGTGCGCGTCGCGCCCTCACTCTTCCTCGGGAGCGCGCGAGCCGCGGGCGCGGAGGAGCAGCTGGCGCGCGCGGGAGTCACGCTGTGCGTCAACGTCTCCCGCCAGCAGCCCGGCCCGCGCGCGCCCGGCGTGGCAGAGCTGCGCGTGCCCGTGTTCGACGACCCGGCTGAGGACCTGCTGGCGCACCTGGAGCCCACGTGCGCCGCCATGGAGGCCGCGGTGCGCGCCGGCGGCGCCTGCCTAGTCTACTGCAAGAACGGCCGCAGCCGCTCGGCCGCCGTCTGCACCGCGTACCTCATGCGGCACCGCGGCCTCAGCCTGGCGAAGGCCTTCCAGGTGGGCGGGCCTTTAGGGGGGCGGTGTTTCGATTGGGGTTATTCAGTACACTTCTTGTTTGCAGATGGTGAAGAGCGCTCGCCCGGTAGCAGAACCGAACCCGGGCTTCTGGTCTCAGCTCCAGAAGTATGAGGAGGCCCTCCAGGCCCAGTCCTGCCTGCAGGGAGAGCCCCCAGCCTTAGGGTTGGGCCCTGAGGCTTGAAGCTTGAAGGCCTGCTGCCTGGAGGAAGGATGTCCCTGCACTGATACAGAAGGCTGGTCTTTACCCTTCTTCCTCACTGTCATATCGAGTTTTCCTTTGTGTGTGTGTGTGTGAAACATAGTGCTTTTAATTTTATATTTCCGGCTGAGGTGATGCACAAATTATCTTACAGACACAAAAAGAAATACATTTGGTAAAACATCGAAGACAAATTAAGAAAAAGCAAATAGGGATCCTCCATTATTTACACTCCAGAATCTTGAGTGTTTGGGGGTGCCGGCGCATTCTACCAGTCTCAGGGAAGGACATGAGTACAGACTACAGTAATCAGAATCTGAGTCATAGGTGAAATCAGGAAAAGCAACTCTTCTTGTGTTTATTTTTAGTAGTGTCATAAGAACGGACTAGTTCTTCCTGCGTGACCACGGATGCTTCTGTTTGAGAAAATGCATACCCACGTGGGACATTTAGATCAAGAAAGCTGTTGATGAAGACATTGTTGAAGGGCAACTTGGGTGATTGGGGAATTATTCTCTTCATCAGCCCCTCTGCAATACAGCTGGAGCTGTCCCATAGGAGTTCGGACAATTACGGACATCCTTTTTCTTTCTCTCTTTCTTTTTTTTTGTTTGTTTGTTTGAGACAGAGTCTCTGTTGCCCAGGCTGGAGTGCAGTGGCGCAATCCCGGCTCACTGCAACCTCCGCCTCCCTGGTTCAAGTGATTCTCCTGCCTCAGCCTCCTGAGTAGCTGGGACTACAGGTGTGTGACACCAGACCCGGCTAATTTTTTGTATTTTTAGTAGAGATGGGGGGTTTCACCATGTTAGCCAGGATGGTCTCAAACTCCTGACCTCGTGATCCACCCACCTCAGCCTCCCAAAGTGCTGGGATTACAGGCGTGAGCCACCGTGCCCAGCCTCCTTTTTCTATTACTAGAGAACTCCAGGACATTAAGAATTTCAAAAGTGATTTTTTCACCCATGGCTTCTACGGTGACAGAGTATGGTGTTCCTGTAGGGAAACAAAGCCAAGTTTTTTTGCTCCTTTCACTAAAGCTGCTTCATCCGGGGAGGAAGCCTGGTAGATTATAATATTTCCAGGGATAACAGTGTGGCACACAGATAACAGGGTAAGAAATTGGTCTATATAGTTTTCTGTGGGATGGCCATTCTCAATGTTCTCCAATAAACTGGGGTAATTAAAATATCAGGGCTCGGATGGAAGGTGTTGCACCATAAATGACACCTGCAGTGGTACTTGTTAAATGTCTTAACATTGCAAGTGAGGGTTCCCATTTTATCAGAAAATAGAAATTTTACCTGCCCAAGTTCTTCACTGAGATTGAATGTGCTGGCCATGGTGTGGACACTATTTACTTTATAATGCACATCTTGATCCCAGTTTATAAACTGGGCCTGAATATATTTCACAATTTCCATAGTGACCAGCAGACTAATGGGGATGAGGTACTGTTATAAGATGATGAACACCAGTATGTCAAACACAATGCTGTGAGCTGGAATCCTCTTTCAGGTACCAAATGTCACCATACTTTTTATTCCATAGCACGGCTCCCACGCAGCTCACTACAGACATGACCAGAGCAGCAGGAACCAAAGGGAGACCCGCCCATTGTCACTTTCTTAATCTCTGATCTCTTGAGGTGATTTGACAGAATTCTGCAGGAATTTGGTTTCAAAGCCAGTGTAAACAACTATGCCAGTGATCCACTGAGCATTTCTTTTTTTTTTTTCTTGAGACGGAGTCTCACTCTGGTGCCCAGGCTGGAGTGGGCGCCATCTTGGCTCACTGCAAGCTCCGCCTCCCGGCTTCATGCCATTCTCGTCCTTCAGCCTCCTGAGTGGCTGGGATTACAGGCGCCCGCCACCACGCCTAGCTAATTTCTTTGTATTTTTGGTAGAGACGGGGTTTCACTGTGTTAGCCAGGATGGTCTCAATCTCCTGACCTCATGATCCTCCCGCCTCGGCCTCCCAAAGCGCTGGGATTACAGGCGTGAGCCACCTCGCCCGGCCAATCCACTGAGCATTTCTAAGCTGTGTATCTCTTAACAAGACCCAGTCAGGCCCTATTGGAACAGGGCTTTTACCACCTAGGCGGAAGCTCAGCCATTGAAATGACGATCAGGTGCTTCACGGTCTATTTTTCCAGATAGGCCTAACAGCTGGTTTTCTGTTTGCATTTCAGCTGTTTCTGGCAAAGCCTGCCGTGTCTTACATTTGTCTCTCTATCCGGATTAGATGTTGCTATATGAACACATCGGGACTGTGTCTGCAGGAAGGAGCTCCCCATTCGAGGCCTTCACAGTGTCACCCACATTCACCTCTTTCCACTTAAACGTGTCCCATGAATCTTGTCATAACAGTTTTGTGTTCCTTAACTATTTTGTCTGCCATGTCATTTATGATGTATATAACCTCTTTAATGCCTGAAATCATAAGAATAATCATCAAAGGCAAGAGGGTTGTATATTTTCCCGTTGGAGACACATCTGGAATTTGCTGCAATAAAATAATAATAAGAAAGCATTGGCAGCTTTGGTAAACTGCAGATTCAAAAATCGAGGGAGAAATGAGCACACGCTGTACTTGGCTGTACATATAATTGCTGACTGTGGGTTGCAGAAATTTCTCTCAAGCATCATCACCACTTTTGCTCAGTTATCAGTAGTAATAACAGCAATCAAAACTGAAACTGCTCCAGATGCCTGTCTAGGAAGTATGGTTTTCCATCCTTCCTACTGCTTTCTTCACAAGAGAATCCTCCACCTCAGTGGCCCTGAAGTGGCCTGAAGGGCCCGCTCTGCGGTCCTGCCACCAGTGCCCTCTGAGGTCCATGGTCCCACGGCACCACGGCCGCCCAGTGCACTCGCCTCCACACTGAGTTTTCATTTTTCCCAGTTAAGCCCCATCTTCCGGAAATGCAGCTCCAGAGGGTCTCTGTCCCCTCTTGCTGGTGGGGCAAGGGTCTGCGCATCAGACCACATGGACCCCTGCACCACCATCTGCTCCGTCCTCTCCCTCTGGTCAGCTCAGCTTATTAAACAAGCCTTGGTCAGGAAAATCTAAACCACTTAAGGAACTGGGCAGAAAGAAACTGAATGCAGGGAGAAGAAGGCTGGGGAGCCAAGGACAGGAGAGGAGACATAGGGGAGTCACAGGGACCTGCCACCCAGATCCCCACTGCCTGATGTCCTGGCTGTGGAGGGCACCTGGAGCTGCCAGCAGAGCCTCCTGCCCACCAGCTGCTGAAGCCACAGTACATCTCCTTCCTCCCACCTCCCAGACCTCTCACTGGTCTCATCTGGGCACCGAACATGGGAAGCCCCTCCTGTGACAGGCAGGGGAGAAGGAGGCTGTGCTGACAGACGGCCTGGTGAGGGAACCCGGGAGGCCTCCAGCATCTGCACCCCTCTCCTACTTTGATCTCTGTTTCACCAACATTGCACCCCAACTTAAGGTCACATAGCTACTGTCAAGCCAACAAGGTGCTGCCTCTCCCGCCGTGTGAGGGTGGAACCCCATAAGCCACCACTGGAGGCATCCAAGCATGTTGATTCCTTCTCTAGTTCAGACACCACCTCTCCTGGACATCCTGTGGCCTAAAGACTATCCTAGAATCAACACTCCTTAAATAGGAGTGGGGAAAGAAAAGGAAAATGTGTGTAATACATGTGAATCACAGATAACGTAGTCATTGGTTAATATATACAACTACGCGTATTTACATTCTGTATGCGTCAATGAGTAAAATACTGTGGTTGGTGCTTATCTGCCTTTTCCAATACTCGTTCCATGTTCTA